ATATCTGACATGTTAATTATGTAAGATTTTAAAAGCAAGTGACCTACTTATAAGGAGATCCCAAAGAGTGGGAGATTTAAAAATGTAATAATAACAAGAAAGTGTTTTAAGTAAAGTAAATTTGTATGTATGTCTAAGCAGAAAATTTTATTATTTGGTTCCAAGAGCCAAATATCTATTTAAAAAATATTTCTTAAGGAATAATCTCTGTGTCCTGCAACGTAAAGTTATCATTATAAAACAGGAGTCAAATTTGTGAATTAATCTTAGAATTGAATAAAATATTTCTTCTCTTTGAAAAATAATCATGCCCCATTTACAGTAAGAATTTTTATATGTTCATGCTTGAGAGGTGGTATATTAAAATTCTAATGCCTTGGCTTTAAGTGTTGAATATGTGTGGAATAAAAAAATAATGATTTTGATATTTCTTATACTGTAGGAGGCAGTTCTCTCATACTGGAAAGAGGTGTCATTGTTAGAAGCTTGTCTTGGTTTAACATAGTTTAAGTTTTGGGGGTGTATTTTGTTTAGTTCAAAATTTTCCATATTAGCAGTAAGTAACAAAAATGTCCAGATCAGAAAACTCTTTGTGAAAATAAAACAGGTGCTCCTACCAGATGTGGTTCATCAATTTTGACAGAATTTTCATTTAAAAAAGGCAAAATTAAAATTTGTTTAATTGTTTGCTTTCTGGGGAATTTTCTTGTTGCTCTGTCTGAAGGAAGTACAGACTTCTTTTGTGATGGGAGGGGATGAATGGCTACTAGACAGCAGCAAAAGATGGGCCATGGGTGCGAAGAGAAGAGGGAGTTAATGGGAGAATCAGAAAAATATCACCTTAAATGTAGGACAATCGAAGTCAAATTGTGGCTGAGCGTTTTGGGGAACTAAGATGTGTGACTCTGTAGGGAGGAAGAATGCCTTGGTGTTTTCAAGGGAAGATGACTCAGCTAGTGCAGTCACCTGACTCCAAACTGCAAGCCTACTTTAGTCATAAAAAGGCAAGAAAATAAGCAATTTTACCTGCAAAGCAAAGGACGTAGTGTTGAAAACGAGACCAGAAATGGTGCTGTTAAAGAGGTGAACAAAAGCATTTACTTTTTGAACGAGTTCCCTTCAAGATTTCATTCACTTGTTTCAGCAGCCTTGAATTATCATCACCTGGACCTGTTGTTACATCAAGAATCTCTCATTTCTAATGTTCTACTTTGGACACTGTTACCTGTGAGTTTGTTTACATTAAAAAAAAAAAACCTGAGACTAAAAAATAACTTTTATAATTGGCCAGGTGTGGTGGCTTGCACCTCCAATGCCAGCAGTTTGGGAGCCTGAGGCGGGCAGAAGGCTTGAGCCCAGGAGCTCGAGACCAGCCTGGGCAATATGAAGAGACCCTGTCTCTACAAAAATACCAAAGTTAGCTAGGCCTGGTGGCCTGCAGTCACAATCACCCGGAAGGTGGAAGTGGAAAGATCGCTTGAGCTTGGGAGGTTGAGGCTGCAGTGAGTCCTTGATCGCACCACTACACTCCAGCCTGGACAACAGAACCAGACCGTGTCTCAATAAACAATGATAGGAATTTAAAAAAAAACTATTATATTTGGCAAAAAGAAAGTTAAATATAGTACTTTTGGTGGACCGTTGGGGATGAAAGCCTGACTGGTTAAGGTAAGTGGAATGTTCAAATGAGAGCATATTATGATTCACTGACAAGACGACTTTGAATTAGCAGCACCCTGAGAATGGAGACAGTGTTTGAAGAGATGGATGAAGAAAGCACAGGAGGAGTTTCATCTTCGAAAGAAGAAATAGTCCTTGGCCAGAGACTCCATCTAAGCTTTCCTTTTAGCATTATCTTCTCAACTGTTCTCTACTGTGGTGAGGTTGCCTTTGGTTTATACATGTTTGAAATTTATCGAAAAGCTAATGACACATTCTGGATGTCATTTACCATCAGCTTTATTATTGTGGGGGCAATTTTGGATCAAATTATCCTGATGTTTTTCAACAAAGACTTGAGGAGAAATAAGGCTGCATTACTTTTTTGGCACATTCTTCTTTTAGGACCTATTGTGAGGTAAGTGACACAAATATTTCTCATTCACTGCCTGTTAATCTTGGATGTTACTTCATGTTAACAGGTGTTTGCACACCATTAGAAATTACCACAAATGGTTGAAAAATCTTAAACAGGAGAAGGAAGAGACTCAAGTTAGCATCACAAAGAGAAACACGATGCTGGAAAGGGAGATTGCATTCTCAATCCGGGATAATTTCATGCAGCAGAAGGCTTTCAAGTACATGTCAGTGATTCAGGCTTTTCTCGGTTCTGTTCCACAATTAATTTTGCAGATGTATATCAGTCTCACTATACGAGAATGGCCTTTGAATAGAGGTAAGTTGAGTTACTTGATGCTGAAAGACACATTCTCTAACATTTTCATGTTTGTCTTTAATAGCATTGCTGATGACATTTTCCCTGTTATCAGTTACTTATGGGGCCATTCGCTGCAATATACTGGCCATCCAGATCAGCAATGATGATACTACCATTAAGCTACCGCCGATAGAATTCTTCTGTGTCGTGATGTGGCGTTTTTTGGAGGTTATCTCACGTGTAGTGACTCTGGCATTTTTCATTGCATCTCTGAAACTGAAGAGCCTACCCGTTTTGTTAATCATATATTTTGTATCATTGTTGGCACCGTGGCTGGAGTTTTGGAAAAGTGGAGCTCATCTTCCTGGCAACAAAGAAAATAATTCCAATATGGTGGGTACAGTACTGATGCTTTTCTTGATCACACTGCTATATGCTGCCATCAACTTCTCCTGCTGGTCAGCAGTGAAACTGCAGTTGTCAGATGACAAAATAATTGACGGGAGACAGAGGTGGGGCCATAGAATCCTACACTACAGCTTTCAGTTTTTAGAAAATGTGATAATGATATTGGTATTTAGGTTCTTTGGAGGGAAAACTTTGCTGAATTGTTGTGACTCATTAATTGCCGTGCAGCTCATCATAAGCTACCTATTGGCCACTGGCTTTATGCTCCTCTTCTATCAGTATTTGTACCCATGGCAGTCAGGCAAAGTGTTGCCAGGACGTACTGAAAATCAGCCAGAAGCACCGTACTATTATGTAAACATCGAGAAAACTGAAAAGAATAAAAATAAGCAGCTGAGGAATTACTGTCACTCCTGCAATAGGGTTGGATATTTTTCAATCAGAAAAAGTATGACATGTTCATAAAATATACATATATACTTTCACAGAACAATGAGTAAAGATGCTGAATGTGACTTGTTAAGAGGCTCTTAAATTTAAAAAATATACACAGCAAAATCTTGGAAGTGGTTTCTAATAAAATTCATTTATGTTCTCCTGTGAACGTGCCTTAGTAATTTTTGTTTTCTTAACTAT